CATGTGTATATCTTCTTTTGTGTAGTGTGTGTTCAGATCTTTGACTATTTTCATTTTTTCTATCATTGAGCTTTAAGAATTCGCATATATTGTAGAGACAAGTTCTTTATCACATATGTGTACCGCAGATGTTTTCTGCTAGTCTGTGGCTTCTGTTTTCATTCTCTTAACATTGTCCTTTGAAGAGCATAAGATTTTTATTTTAATAAAATCAACTTGGCAAATTTTTCTTTCCTTGATCATGCTTTTGGTGTTGAATTTAAAAACTCATCACCAAACTCAAAGTTATGTGGATTTTCTCTTATGTTTTCTTATAGAGGTTGTATTGTTTTTGCATTTTTCATTAGACCTATGATGTATCTTGAGTTAGTTTTCATGGAATATGTAAGGATATGTCCAGGTTATTATAATTTGTGTATAGGTGTCTAATTGTTCCGACACCTTTTGTTGGAAAACCTGTACTTTCACCATTATTGCCTTTGTTGTGAATCACCTGACTATATGCGTGCAGGTCTATTTCTGAGCTCTATTCTGTTTTATTAATCTGTGTGTCTATTCTTTGCTAATGCTTATGTCCTCCACCAAATTCATATTTTGAAGCCCTCAGCCCCAGGGTGTCTGTATTTGGAGATGAGGCTTCTAGGGAAGTGATTAATGTTAAAAGAGGCCATAAGGGTGGGACCTTGATCCCATAGAATTAGTTTGGTTATAAGAAGGGAGAAGAGACAGAAGAAAGTACTTTTGTGCCTACATGACCTTTCTCTCTCTCTCTCTCTCTCTCTTTCTCTCTCTCTCTCTCTCTCTCTCTCTTTCTTTCTCTCTCTCTCTGCACATGCACAGAGGAAAGGCCAAGAATGGACAGATTAATAAAGGGCCATCTACAAGCCACGAATAAGGCCATCACCAGAAGCCAACCCCGCCAGTCCTTGATCTAGGACTTCCAGACTTCAAAACTGTGAGAAAAAAAATAAATTTCTGTTGTTTTAGCTACTCACTCAATGGCATTTTGTTATGGCAGCCTGAGCTGACTTAAGACATAACTTCAGGTGACACAATTTTTTTTTGTTTCCTCCTAGAAAAAAAAAAAGTAATTTTGACATTTAAAGTCTGTAGTTCATTTTGAGTTACATTTCTGTATGGTGCAAGATATGTGCAATGGCTAGTACTATGTGTCAACTTGTCTAGGCTATACTGCTCAGCTGTGTGGTCAAACAGTAGTCTAGATGTTGCTGTGAAGGTATTTTGTAGATGTGATCAACATTTACAATCAGTTGATTTTAAGTAAAGCAGTTTAACTTCCATAATGTGGATGGGCCTCATCCAATTAGTTGAAGGTGTTAAGAGAAAAGACCAAGGTTTCCTGGAAAAGGAATTCTACCACAAGACTAACATAAAAATGCGCTGTGAGTTTCTAGCCTGCTGGCCTGCCTTCACTGTCCTGGGGGAGGCTTGGAGAGACCAGGTGGACTGGAGTAGACTGTTGAGAGACACTGGTCTGGTGAAGATGTCCAGGAAACCACGAGCCTCCAGCCCATTGTCCAACAACCACCCACCAACACCAAAGAGGCGAGGAAGTGGAAGGCATCCTCTCAACCCTGTGCCCTTCTTTGATCTCCCTGTTTCCTTCTAGGTTCCCAAGACAACCCGGAAGGGAAAAGGGACCCATCAAGGAAGTTCCAGGAACAAAAGGCTCTCCCTAAAAGACCGCCGCTTCAAAAAAACCTGAGGAATGGAGTGGGCCAACACTATCCAGCCACTCTGACCAGCCGAACGAGGAACTCAATCAAAATGAGCCATAGCGGGACCACAAGGGCAAGGAGACCACCACCTTCTCCAGTCTCTCTTCGGACAGCCAGTAATTCCCGGGCAAGGCCAGAGACTTCAAGTCTATCTGAAAAGTCTCCAGAGGTCTAACCCCAGATAAATAGCCAACAGGGTGTAGAGTACATTTTACACCCCAAAGAGTGTGCCCCATGGTGATGAAAATAAAGTGAACATGTTGCAAAATGATGTGTGTGTCTGTGTGTCTCAAATGGTAGGGG